TCCTTTCTTCCCATGTTCTCTGACATCCTTCTCCCCTCAGTCCTCGGTTAGTGGCAGTATTCTTCAGAACATCATGTGAATTTCTCTCCAGCTCCTGGTTTTGCTGATCCAATACAGCAGACAATGGTGTGTACAGAAAAACTCCTGGTTCCTGTCCCTATTCTGGATTCTCTCGATACTCTGTGGCACTTTCCAATTTCAGACTCTGATCCGGACACTCTTACAGGTAAGGAAAAAAAGAGTGGATGACATGAGGAGGTACCATGGGGCAACCTCTAACTCATAGTAAATGGCATCAAGTTGAGCTCCAGGATCGAATTGTATTAGAGGGATTTGATCATAGGCTTTAATCACAAGCATTGATATATACGGGCCATGTAGACTTCCTTTGGACAAAAGGCTCATTTTTCCTCTTTGTTTTTTTCCTCATAGGGTGACAATTCTAATCTAGCCTACTCCTGCCTGTTCTTCATCTCCTACGGATTCCAGATCCTGATCCTGATCTTTTCAGCATTTTCAGAAAATAATGAGTCATCAAATGTGAGATTCTAAATATGCCCATCTCATATATTACTTAATTGGATGATATCTTAATGAATATAACTTTAAGATGTCTGGGTCTCACGGAGGCGCCACAAGCCCAGAATAAGGTAGTACAGACCATTTTATGACAAGGAAACAGATAGTGATGAGAGTAAAATACTGACTTTTACTTTCACCTACCAATTGTCAGTGTAATTAATTCATTCATATATCTATGCCAGAAAATCTGATTATCATTCTACTAGTGGCTTTAGGGTCTCCAAATAAACACATGTTGATAAGCTGACTTTAACATCATATCTAGTTTCTAGCACAACATTATATCATTAAAAAATCAGTTTCTGATTTTAGAGTCCCATGAAGTTCCTGTCTCCAATTGGTTTACATTTCGATTTTTTTGTGTCTTTCAGAATCCATCATCCATAGCTTCATTCCTGAGTAGCATTACCTACAGCTGGTATGACAGGTAGGAAAGCCTGGAGTATGGATTGGCTGTATCCTTACTCTCTCACTCCTCTGAAAGTGTCAGAAAGATTTTTTATTTTATTATTTTTTTTTTGAGATGGAGTTTTGCTCTTGTTGCCCAGGCTGGAGTGCAATGGTGTGATCTTGGCTCACTGCAACCTCCACCTCCTGGGTTCAAGTGATTATCCTGCCTCAGCCTCGCAAGTAGCTGGGATTACAGGTGTGAGCTACCATGCCCAGCTAATTTTTGTATTTTTAGTAGAGACGGGGTTTCACCATGTTGGCCAAGCTGGTCTTGAACTCAAGCTCATGTTCCACCTGCCTTGGCCTCTCTACGTGCTGGGATTACAGGCATGAGCTACAGCGCTCAGCCGAAAGATTAATTTTTTAAAAATGCCTCCTGTGACCTCCATTTCTCTTCTACTTAGAGTCAGAGAGTGTTAAAACTTACAGACCAACTTAATCCAAGCCCTCCATTGGGCAGATTGGGATGCTGAGGAGAAGATGGAGGGGGATTTGTTTTTGGTAGCCTAGGGGTCCCACAGGAGAAAAGAAAGGAGGCAGTAGGACAGGAAAGGAAAAATTTGGAGGCAGGTTTGGAGGGTAAGGGGTGAAATAGCTGGCTTGGGCTACCAGAGGATCTGGAGCAGGCACCCTTGGCCTTTATAGTTGCAGGGACCCATTTGGCAGGCTGGTGAAGTCTATGAATCCCTTCTCAGGAAGTGTTTTAAATGCATGAAATAAAATGAAAGACATTGGATTCTAAAGAAAACCAAATATATTGAAATATAGTTACCAAAATATTTTAAAAACAAATGTGTGATTTAGTAATACAAGTACTTCTTTATTAATGCATTAAATAACAAGATCTAGTGATGAGTCTAATAATTACCATAATTTTAAAGTAGTTATGAGCATAAGTGAGCTATGAGAACATGTGGGATTTCTCAGCCTGGCATGGTAGCTCATGCCTGTAATCCCAGCACTTTGGGAGGCTGAGGCGGGTGGATCACCTGAGGTCAGGAGTTTGAGACCAGCCTGGCCAACATGGTGAAACCCTGTCTCCACTAAAAATACAAAAATTAGCCTGGCATGGTGGCATGTGCCTGTAATCCCAGCTCCTTGGGAGGCTGAGACAGAAGAATTGCTTGAACCTGGGAGGCAGAGGTTGCTGTGAGCCAAGATCGCACCATTGCACTCCAGTCTGGGCGACAAGAGCAAAATTCCATCAAAAGAAAGAGAGAGAGAGAGAGAAGAAAGAAAGAAAGAAGGAAAGAAAGAAAGAAAGAAAGAAAGAAAGAAAGAAAGAAAGAAAGAAAGAAAGAAAGAAAGAAAGATTTCTAAATGCTAGATTTCAGTTAGATGCTATTACAAATAACAATATAATTTAGGCCAGGTATGGTGGTTTACAACTGTAATCCTAGCACTTTGGGAAGCCAAGGCAGGAAGATCACTTGAGCCCAGAAGTTTGAGGCTGCAGTCAGCTATGGCTCTGTCACTGAACTCCAGCCTGGGCAGAGAAAGACCATGTCTCTAAACATATATATAATTTATTTTCCATCCATATTCTCAAACTCCTGGCTAAGAGCCCTGATCAAGAGAGATGGCACAGTGGCTGGACATAGTGGCTCACACCTGTAATCCCAGCACCTTGGGAGGCTGAGATGTGCAGATCACTTGAGGTCAGGAGTTGGAGAACAGCCTGGCTAACACGGTGAAACCCCATCTCTACTAAAAATACAAAAATTAGCTGGGGGCCTGGTGCAGTGGTTCACGCCTGTAATCTCAGCACTTTGGGAGGCAGAGGCAGGTGGATCACCTGAGGTCAGGAATTTGAGACCAGCCTGGCCAACATGGTGAAACCCTGTCTCTACTAAAAATACAAAATTAGCCAGGCGTGGTGGTGTGTGCCTGTAATTCCAGCTACTTGGGAGGCTGAGGCAGGAGAATCGCTTGAACCTGGGAGGCAGATCTTGCAGTAAGCCGAGGTCGCGCCACTGCACTCCAGCCTATCGACAAGATCGCAACTCCGTCTCAACAGAAACAAAAAAAGAAGAAGAAGAACAAGAAGCCGTGTGCAGTGGTGCAAACCTGTAATCCCAGCTACTTGGGAAGCTTAAGCAGGAGAATCACTTTGAAGCCGGGAGATGGAGGTTGCGGTGAGCCAAGATTGCGCTACTGCACTCCAGCCTGGGCAACAGAGTAAGACTCTGTCTCAAAAAAAACACAAAAAACAAACAACAACAACAACAAAAAACCACACACACCAAAAACAAAGATGCCACAGGGGCTGCTTTATTTCTTGAGGGCATCAAGGAGGCCCCCAAGGAGATGCCAGAGTGGCAGAGAGGCAGCCAGTGTTTGAGGAGGAAGGAGCAAGAGCAGGGTAAGGTGATGCTCTTTTAGCTGTCTTCCCCTGGGTCTCAGCCTGTGGTTCGCTCTTGTTCCAGCATCATTCTGAAAGGCTACAAGCGTCCTCTGACACTCGAGGATGTCTGGGAAGTTGATGAAGAGATGAAAACCAAGACATTAGTGAGCAAGTTTGAAACGCACATGAAGAGAGAGCTGCAGAAAGCCAGGCGGGCACTCCAGAGACGGCAGGAGAAGAGCTCCCAGCAGAACTCTGGAGCCAGGCTGCCTGGCTTGAACAAGAATCAGAGTCAAAGCCAAGATGCCCTTGTCCTGGTAACTTTCCCTTGAGTGTCTGTGTGAGCGCGCTGTGGACACTGTTGTTTGGTTTTGTACCTAGGAAGATGTTGAAAAGAAAAAAAAGAAGTCTGGGACCAAAAAAGATGTTCCAAAATCCTGGTTGATGAAGGCTCTGTTCAAAACTTTCTACATGGTGCTCCTGAAATCATTCCTACTGAAGCTAGTGAATGACATCTTCACGTTTGTGAGTCCTCAGCTGCTGAAGTGAGTCTCCAGGCCTCAGATGGTCCTTTCAGTGGGTATAACTAACTTGGCTTTTCTCTGGCAGATTGCTGATCTCCTTTGCAAGTGACCGTGACACATATTTGTGGATTGGATATCTCTGTGCAATCCTCTTATTCACTGCGGCTCTCATTCAGTCTTTCTGCCTTCAGTGTTATTTCCAACTGTGCTTCAAGCTGGGTGTAAAAGTACGGACAGCTATCATGGCTTCTGTATATAAGAAGGTAAGCAGAATACGGCAGGTATCACCAAAGAACCATGGGTCCTAATTTCAATCCTTATCTTTAGGCATTGACCCTATCCAACTTGGCCAGGAAGGAGTACACCGTTGGAGAAACAGTGAACCTGATGTCTGTGGATGCCCAGAAGCTCATGGATGTGACCAACTTCATGCACATGCTGTGGTCAAGTGTTCTACAGATTGTCTTATCTATCTTCTTCCTATGGAGAGAGTTGGGACCCTCAGTCTTAGCAGGTGTTGGGGTGATGGTGCTTGTAATCCCAATTAATGCGATACTGTCCACCAAGAGTAAGACCATTCAGGTAAAGAAAAAGTCACCCAGAAGAATATAAGCATATTGTTTTTCTTTTGCTTTTTTCCTGGCAGGTCAAAAATATGAAGAATAAAGACAAACGTTTAAAGATCATGAATGAGATTCTTAGTGGAATCAAGGTGAGAATCTGAGCGTAGGTGGCTCTCTGTGGCATGTGAGCTGTATTTTTTTTCAACTTATTAGATCCTGAAATATTTTGCCTGGGAACCTTCATTCAGAGACCAAGTACAAAACCTCCGGAAGAAAGAGCTCAAGAACCTGCTGGCCTTTAGTCAACTACAGTGTGTAGTAATATTCGTCTTCCAGTTAACTCCAGTCCTGGTGAGTAGCAGAGGGGTCCATGGGCTGCGTATGAATAAATTGCTCATGACCTTGCCCTTTCCAGGTATCTGTGGTCACATTTTCTGTTTATGTCCTGGTGGATAGCAACAATATTTTGGATGCACAAAAGGCCTTCACCTCCATTACCCTCTTCAATATCCTGCGCTTTCCCCTGAGCATGCTTCCCATGATGATCTCCTCCATGCTCCAGGTAGGTCGGCATTCTCACTGCTAACTCCCTGTTAATTCTTGAGATCCTTTGTGTCCTTCTCTAGGCCAGTGTTTCCACAGAGCGGCTAGAGAAGTACTTGGGAGGGGATGACTTGGACACATCTGCCATTCGACATGACTGCAATTTTGGTAAATAAATTTGGAAGTTGCTTCCCAAACTTCATTGGACTAAAAGAGGGCTTTTTCTCAACAGACAAAGCCATGCAGTTTTCTGAGGCCTCCTTTACCTGGGAACATGATTCGGAAGCCACAGTCCGAGAGTGAGTTGCCTTCTTTCCATCCTAATGTTCTTCTATCTCCTTCAAAGACATTCCTGTCTTTCAGTGTGAACCTGGACATTATGGCAGGCCAACTTGTGGCTGTGATAGGCCCTGTCGGCTCTGGGAAATCCTCCTTGATATCAGCCATGCTGGGAGAAATGGAAAATGTCCACGGGCACATCACCATCAAGGTGAGAGGGAATGCCAATGCAAAAGCCTCTGAGCTGTAACATGATCTGATCCTTTTTCATCTAGGGCACCACTGCCTATGTCCCACAGCAGTCCTGGATTCAGAATGGCACCATAAAGGACAACATCCTTTTTGGAACAGAGTTTAATGAAAAGAGGTACCAGCAAGTACTGGAGGCCTGTGCTCTCCTCCCAGACTTGGAAATGCTGCCTGGAGGAGATTTGGCTGAGATTGGAGAGAAGGTACTTGGGATAACAAGGGATCTTCAAGGGTGTAGTGCTTAATATGAATTATTTTCTTCTTCAGGGTATAAATCTTAGTGGGGGTCAGAAGCAGCGGATCAGCCTGGCCAGAGCTACCTACCAAAATTTAGACATCTATCTTCTAGATGACCCCCTGTCTGCAGTGGATGCTCATGTAGGAAAACATATTTTTAATAAGGTCTTGGGCCCCAATGGCCTGTTGAAAGGCAAGGTGAGAAATCATTGAACATGATGAAGATATAAGTAATCAACACAACTTCATATTATTTTTATAGACTCGACTCTTGGTTACACATAGCATGCACTTTCTTCCTCAAGTGGATGAGATTGTAGTTCTGGGGAATGGAACAATTGTAGAGAAAGGATCCTACAGTGCTCTCCTGGCCAAAAAAGGAGAGTTTGCTAAGAATCTGAAGACATTTCTAAGACATACAGGCCCTGAAGAGGAAGCCACAGGTATGTAAGAAGGATTGGGACAAGATAGAACTCTCTTTCCCTAACCTCTACTGTGTCTCCCTAGTCCATGATGGCAGTGAAGAAGAAGACGATGACTATGGGCTGATATCCAGTGTGGAAGAGATCCCCGAAGATGCAGCCTCCATAACCATGAGAAGAGAGAACAGCTTTCGTCGAACACTTAGCCGCAGGTTGGCTATCTATTCAGCTGGCAGCCCTCGTCCCTGCATGCTCAGGGAAGCTTCCCTCTCTCAGTTCTAGGTCCAATGGCAGGCATCTGAAGTCCCTGAGAAACTCCTTGAAAACTCGGAATGTGAATAGCCTGAAGGAAGACGAAGAACTAGTGAAAGGACAAAAACTAATTAAGAAGGAATTCATAGAAACTGGAAAGGTGAACACCACACAGAAAAGTAGCATTTGAGGGTTCTACTAATATTGAGGTGGGGACTTTGCAGGTGAAGTTCTCCATCTACCTGGAGTACCTACAAGCAATAGGATTGTTTTCGATATTCTTCATCATCCTTGCGTTTGTGATGAATTCTGTGGCTTTTATTGGATCCAACCTCTGGCTCAGTGCTTGGACCAGTGACTCTAAAATCTTCAATAGCACCGACTATCCAGCATCTCAGAGGGACATGAGAGTTGGAGTCTACGGAGCTCTGGGATTAGCCCAAGGTATGTCTGATGGCTATGACATCTTACAGAATCATGGTGCTGACAAAACTGCTTCCATCTCTAGGTATATTTGTGTTCATAGCACATTTCTGGAGTGCCTTTGGTTTCGTCCATGCATCAAATATCTTGCACAAGCAACTGCTGAACAATATCCTTCGAGCACCTATGAGATTTTTTGACACAACACCCACAGGCCGGATTGTGAACAGGTTTGCCGGCGTAAGTATCTCAAGAACTGTCAGGTGGTGTGTTGATGGTGTATCTCTCCTAATCGTTTTCCTAGGATATTTCCACAGTGGATGACACCCTGCCTCAGTCCTTGCGCAGCTGGATTACATGCTTCCTGGGGATAATCAGCACCCTTGTCATGATCTGCATGGCCACTCCTGTCTTCACCATCATCGTCATTCCTCTTGGCATTATTTATGTATCTGTTCAGGTAGGTTTGGAAATGGCTAAGTCATCCTTCCTGGACTGGCTGATTCTTTACTTTTTGTGTCCAGATGTTTTATGTGTCTACCTCCCGCCAGCTGAGGCGTCTGGACTCTGTCACCAGGTCCCCAATCTACTCTCACTTCAGCGAGACCGTATCAGGTTTGCCAGTTATCCGTGCCTTTGAGCACCAGCAGCGATTTCTGAAACACAATGAGGTGAGGATTGACACCAACCAGAAATGTGTCTTTTCCTGGATCACCTCCAACAGGTGAGGCTTCCCCTGGGTATTTACCCATGTGTGACACGCACTCTCTGGTTCTGTTGCCCCACAGGTGGCTTGCAATTCGCCTGGAGCTGGTTGGGAACCTGACTGTCTTCTTTTCAGCCTTGATGATGGTTATTTATAGAGATACCCTAAGTGGGGACACTGTTGGCTTTGTTCTGTCCAATGCACTCAATGTGAGTTTGAAGGTTGGGAGTTTGGTTTCGTTTGATGATTTTCAGTCTTCTGGTTTTTCTGTAGATCACACAAACCCTGAACTGGCTGGTGAGGATGACATCAGAAATAGAGACCAACATTGTGGCTGTTGAGCGAATAACTGAGTACACAAAAGTGGAAAATGAGGTAAGGAGGAACTGGAAAAATCCAGGAACAAGAAAACTTACTTCTCATCTTGTCTCCTTGCCAGGCACCCTGGGTGACTGATAAGAGGCCTCCGCCAGATTGGCCCAGCAAAGGCAAGATCCAGTTTAACAACTACCAAGTGCGGTACCGACCTGAGCTGGATCTGGTCCTCAGAGGGATCACTTGTGACATCGGTAGCATGGAGAAGGTAGGTGGAGTGAAGGAAGGCCTGGATGGGAGGGAACTAATGTGTAAGGGAACTATATTCGCAGATTGGTGTGGTGGGCAGGACAGGAGCTGGAAAGTCATCCCTCACAAACTGCCTCTTCAGAATCTTAGAGGCTGCCGGTGGTCAGATTATCATTGATGGAGTAGATATTGCTTCCATTGGGCTCCACGACCTCCGAGAGAAGCTGACCATCATCCCCCAGGTGAGCTCTAGAACTTACTCGGGCACATGCCGCCCCAACAGCCCCCTTGTCCTTTCACTTGCAGGACCCCATCCTGTTCTCTGGAAGCCTGAGGATGAATCTCGACCCTTTCAACAACTACTCAGATGAGGAGATTTGGAAGGCCTTGGAGCTGGCTCACCTCAAGTCTTTTGTGGCCAGCCTGCAACTTGGGTTATCCCACGAAGTGACAGAGGCTGGTGGCAACCTGAGGTAATGTTCCATAGCCTGCTACCCCTGCAGGCAGCTAACACATGGTTGCTTCTATTGGCTGCAGCATAGGCCAGAGGCAGCTGCTGTGCCTGGGCAGGGCTCTGCTTCGGAAATCCAAGATCCTGGTCCTGGATGAGGCCACTGCTGCGGTGGATCTAGAGACAGACAACCTCATTCAGACGACCATCCAAAACGAGTTCGCCCACTGCACAGTGATCACCATCGCCCACAGGCTGCACACCATCATGGACAGTGACAAGTGAGTGTAGGGGGACAGGGCTTGACACGGATTAAGACTTTTATTTCTTTCTTCCTTGTTTCAGGGTAATGGTCCTAGACAACGGGAAGATTATAGAGTGCGGCAGCCCTGAAGAACTGCTACAAATCCCTGGACCCTTTTACTTTATGGCTAAGGAAGCTGGCATTGAGAATGTGAACAGCACAAAATTCTAGCAGAAGGCCCCATGGGTTAGAAAAGGACTATAAGAATAATTTCTTATTTAATTTTATTTTTTATAAAATACAGAATACATACAAAAGTGTGTATAAAATGTACGTTTTAAAAAAGGATAAGTGAACACCCATGAACCTACTACCCAGGTTAAGAAAATAAATGTCACCAGGTACTTGAGAAACCCCTCGATTGTCTACCTCGATCGTACTTCCTTGCTACCCACCCCTCCCAGGGACAACCACTGTCCTGAATTTCACGATAATTATTCCTTTGCCTTTCATTTCTGTTTTATCACCTTTGTATGTATCTTTAAACAACATATACCCTTTTTTACTTATGTAAATGGACTGACTCATACTGCATACATCTTCTATGACTTGATTCTTTTGTTCAATATTATATCTGAGATTCATCCATGGTGATGCAAATAGGTGCATTATTTTTTTTCACTGCTCTGTAGTCTGGCATTGTATGAATACAGCACAATGTATCAGTTTTAATATTGGGGATCATTAGCATTATTCTCAGGTTTTTAAAAATTATAAGCAGTACTACTATGGACATTCTGGTCTACATCTCCTGGCACATATGTAAGAGTTTCTCTAGGGTATAACCTAGGAATGGAGGGTATGAACATGTTTACATGCACAAACTAGCTGATGCCAAACTGGTAATGCCAACTGAAAACATTGCTGTCAATCTGATGAATATGAATTGATGTATCAATGAGAATTTCATTTGCATTTCCCTAGTATCTATTGGGGATGAATATATTTTCATGTTTCTGGGGCATTTGCATTTCCACTTGTTTTTTAAATATTGTGTCTGATAATTCCAATGTCTGGATTCTTTGTTTATCTGTTGTTTCTGTTGGTTTTTACTCATGGTATTTTATTTCCTTGTATGTCTTGTGAATTTTTATTATAAGCTCGTTCTCCTTAAAACTTTATCTGTGGACATTCTTTGAGGCCTAAGTTGACCGTGAATTCTTCCT